ACTCAAATCTGTCTCTCTGTGCTGGCTCTCAGGCAGTACTTTTATTAGAAAAGGTTTAGGGAGTGGATTCTGGAATTAGCAAATGACTGGTAGAAGAAAAGGGGAGGTCTGGAAAGTCCTCAGGCATGCACGATTATCTCTTCATGCCTCCTTATGGGTCCCATGTGCAAATTCAGGGGAAATTAGTATAAAACATGCAGTGGAAATTCAAGCTGTGACATCAGTAAGCTTGTTCTGCACAGACTCCAGTTGGCCTTATTGGTTCCAACCAATTTCAGCTAGGTTTTTTGTTTTGAAATCTCTCAAATAGAGGGAGTTTCAGCATTTCAGCAAGTTGTTTATTTTCTTATCTGCTATTCTGCAAGCTCAAGAATTTGTTAGTCACTGGTTTCTTTAACTCTTTGGGGTAAAATTTCAGCAGTCTCCTCTTTTATCATATCAAGTAAAAATAATTTTATTTATTTTATTGATTGTGTTACCAGTCCCCCCTACACACACGCGCGCGCGCGCACACACACACACACACACACACACACACACACATCTTAGAATATAAACTTCATGAGGTCAAGGGCTTTTGGCTGCTTTGTTCATTCTTTCCCTCCAGTGCTTAGAACAGAGCCTAGAAGATACACATCGTGTTCATTCAGTGTTTCACTGTTTGTTGAATGAATGAGTAGTTAGTTGGCTACATGATGAAATTAGACTGCTGGCCAAAAGACCTAGACTTTCCATTTTAGTCACACTGAGGCAGGAAGAGAGCTTTATCTGCCAGAGAAATAAAAGATAGAGGTTGCCCCTTCAAACAGCCCAGAAATCAAATCCATTGAACCTACTGCTATCCAGGGAAGACTTGGCCATGAAATCCACACACTTATCTAGGCTCTGGACTCTACACAAATGATGAGAAACCATTGCCACCCACCCCACTATGACATGTTGCCCCGCCCATCCTATGTCATGACCTCTCAGAATGTTCTGAGATTCTATTGGATAGTTCCAGTGGAGAAAGATTAGACTCCTCAGAAGCTAATTGACTAGGGAAGGATCAGGAAGACAAGACACATCAAAAAGGGGAGGTAGAGTTTGTAGAAGAAATAAAGGGGAAAAAATTCATTAGATACATCTCTGTTGGCATTTTAGGGAATCTACAATGGAAGGACACAAGAAAGATCAGCTGGATTAAGTAGTCATGATTATGCAAAGCCATATCCAGAGACCAAGGTGTAAAGCAGGTTCGCTATTGACCCCTTGCCTCATCTTCCAGGCCCTTGTTCATTTTGGGGGCTGAGTCTATAGGTCGGAGAAAATGGAAATCTCAAGATTGGCTCAGTCAAAAAGAAACATTATCAGTTTGAACATGGACCTTGAAAGGGATACGCAGAGAATAGATGAAGCAAATCAGAAACTTCTTCTCAAAATCCAAGAGAGGGAAGATAAGATTCAGAGGTGAGTATTAAGGTTTCATGAGGGAAGTTCCCGGGTCCTCATGGCATGTGCTTGTGTTGTCCAGGCTGGAAAGTGAGATCATTCAGACGCGGGGCCTGGTGGAAGATGAAGAGTGGGAGAAGGAGAACCGCACCACGATGGAAAGGGAAAGAGCCTTGCAGGAGCTGGAGGAAGAAACAGCCAGACTTGTAAGCAAGAAGTTGGGAAGAGCCATTTAATAGGCAGATTTACACTGTTATTTCTCTCTCACAGGAAAGGAAGAATAAGACGTTGGTCCACAGTATAACAGAACTTCAACAAAAGGTGAGGTAGGGTACTTGTGTTCTCCAGTGCCCTAATTTAGTATATTTTTTATTTGAAACTATAGCTTACAAGGAAATCACAAAAGATAACCAATTGTGAACAAAGCAGTCCAGATGGAGCCCTAGAAGAGACAAAGGTAAATGAAAAAAACAATCCTAAATGTGGTTGGCCAAGTTAGCAGTCTCTTTTGCTTTCTTTAGGTTAAGTTACAACAGCTGGAAGCTTCCTATGCATGCCAAGAGAAGGAGCTGCTCAAGGTAACAGCAGGAACTTCAATGTGACTTCTCCCAATATATTTACAACTAAATTTTGATTTCCTAGGTAATGAAGGAGTATGCATTTGTGACCCAGCTCTGTGAAGATCAAGCCCTCTACATAAAGGTAGAGCTTCTTGGTAAAGGGATAGCAAAGGGGTAACTGTGGCTTTCTTTGTTTCTCTTTGAAGAAGTACCAGGAAACGTTGAAGAAAATAGAAGAAGAACTAGAGGCTCTGTTCCTTGAGAGAGAAGTGTGAGCTTTGGCAAAGGAACATCCTGGTTTTGTTCAATTTCTGTCCTGGCTGTTATCTTCATAGATCAAAACTCGTGAGCATGAACCCTGTGGAAAAAGAGCATACCAGCCAAAATAATGAGGTAAACACTCCATTCTCTCTTCAGCTCCTCACTGCTTATTTATCAATATCCTTTCTTCTTCCAGGGTACTCCTACCCAAAAGACAGCAAGATTATTCAGTAAAAAGTAAGTAAAATATCTTCAGGTAAACTTCCTATTGGGACATCATTTCTTTTTCTTCTCTCTTCAGATGGGCCTCCTCCTTTTAGTGGCAAGATGGCTGCCAACAATCCAGATCTCGTACTACCAGATTGGCAACCTTTGCAGAATAAAAGTCTTTTCCAACAGGTTCAGCAGTAAAGTCCAGAAAAGGTCATAAACTGGCCTATCTGAGGTCAATTGCCTACCCTGTCCCACAGTCAATGTGGCCAGAGGGATGGAGTACTCTGATTGGTCAAGCTTATGTCATATGTTCAGCCCCTTACTAAGGATTAAGAGCAGTCAAAGAAGAAGAACAAAGTAAGGGAATGACCTAAACTATATGAAATGCATTTCTCCCACTAAAAGGGGCTCAGTGCCTATGGAAGAGAAAAGGGATGCTGGACACGCAAAAGCAGAGGTCTACTTCATTGCTAAACTCTGTGTCTTCCTATAAGCAAAAATTATAACTTCTAAAGATAGTAGATTAAGACGGTGAAAGCTTCTACAAAGAGCTCAGTTTAAGAACCATGTAAATAATCAGGTCACTAGGGCTAAAGTAAGCAACAATTCTAAAATAAGTAGAATATGACTGGTATAAATTGCTTCACCAACTCAAAGTAGCATATATATCACACCTCTTATTTTTCCAATTAATTGCTGAAACATTCACATGCCTTACTAATAGGATATACTCTACATTATTTTCCAGTACAAGAGAAAATTATTTTAAATGGTAAGGTTTTAGGTCTAAAAGTGTCTCAATTTTAAGAAAGCTGATATCAAGCAGGTCATATTTTCTAGGCATTGTGCAATGACTATAGAAATTATGAAAATGTGTAACCAACCAGTAATATCTAGCCACAGGCAAATTTTATAAAAGATCCTTTTAATTAACTTCTGGATTAAATGGAAAATCCAAACTGAGATTACTTTTATAGGGTCAGTTACATGCTAAGGAGGAAGCATAGAGAGTAGAAGAATGGTTACCAGAGGCTGTAACCTTCTTAATTTAAGGTAAAAAATTCTACCTATTAGCTTAGTATTAGATGAAAACAGAAATTCTTGTCACATACAGGCACTATTCACTGCAGTGAAGTATATCTTTTCAGAAAGTTGCATAAAATCGAATAAAATACCATGTATTAAATTAAAAAAACTGGATATATTTGAACTCCTTCTTGAAGTTATTCCTCGCTCCTAAAT